GTGGGAAGCAGGACGTCTGGGCTTTACGGTTCTAGGGACAGGAGAAGCAGAGGAAGAGGCTTCCATCCCTCCTTCCTTCTTTCCTCCTACAGTGCTGAGCAAAAAGTCCCCAATAAATGGTCAGGACAAAGGCCTCTGTGGATCTGTGAACAAGGGAGATGCCTGGCTCTCTAGGAGCTGCTGAGCAGCCGCTTGGAGGCACTATCCTCAAAGGGTCTGTGGCTGCAAAGACCATGGCTGGAAGTGCCTAGCCACCCCCCAGTGCACATGGAGGCTGGCCTGGGGCCACCAGGGTTGCTGAGAGGATGCTGAATTCTCTCCCCTTCCTCTGGGACAAGCCAGAACAGAGTCACCCTCTGAGGGTTCCTTCGAGCTGACCCCAGCCCCAGCCTCACCCCTCAGTCCCCAGCTCCCCATGCAGCTGTCCCTTCTGCAGCTCCAGGTAGGGGCCCAGTGGGCATCCCAAACTCAGGGAAGCTACCTGGTCCTCTGATCACTTGGCCTGCACCTGCTCCTCCTCAGGCATGCCCATCCCAGCACATTCTCCCGGCTGCCCAGGCCACAGCCCTTCGGGTTAGCCTCGACTTTTATCTCATATCCACTCCACTTCATTAGCAACCCTGGCAACACCGCCTTCAGAATATTTCCAGAATCTGGCCAGGTACAGTGGCTCACGCCTGTAATCCCAGCACTTTGGGAGGCTAAGGCAGGCGGATCACCTGAGGTCAGTTCAAGACCAGCCTGGCCAACATGGTGAAACCCCATCTCTACTAAAAATACAAAAATTAGCTGGGCGTGGTGGCGCACGCTTGTAATCCCAGCTACTCGGGAGGCTGAGGCAGGAGAATCACTTGAACCTGGGAGGCGGAGGTTGTGGTGAGTGGAGATCGCGCCACTGCACTCCAGCATGGGCTACAGTGCGAGACTCCATCTAAAAAAAAAAAGAGCTGGGTGTGGTGGCGGGCACCTGTAATCCCAGCTGCTTGGGAGGCTGAGGCAGAATTCTTGAACCCGGGAGGCAGAGGTTGCAGTGAGCTGGGATCACACTACTACACTCCAGCCTGGGTGACAGAGCGAGACTCTGTCTCAAAAAAGATTTCCAGACTCTGCCTACTGTTCTCTCCTCCCTGACCCCACCTGGGCCCTGCTCCCCGATCCCTCCCCTTTGGTTAACCCTGGAAGCCTCTTCACTGGCTCCCTGTTCTCCATCCTCGCCACACAGCCAGAGGGACCTGTGAGCACCTCAGCTGGGTGTCCCACCCCTGCTCAGAGGTCTCCTGTGGCTTCGTCTCAGAGTAAAAGGGTAAAGTGGTCATCGAGGCCCCTAAGACCCCACCTGAGCTGCTCCACCTTCCTCTTCAGCCCATCTTTCTGTCTTGTTTGGTCCACCCGACCCGCCTTGACATTGAAACTCTCCAAACTCCTTCCTGACTCGTGCACTTACATTGGTGAGTCTCCCTCTCTGGCTGTCTCTCCCCTAGGGCGGGGGTGACATCATTTCCTCCCCTGCAGGGTCCCCGCGTGGGTTATAAGGCGCTGCAACCCTGGCCCGCACAGCGCCTTGGACCCGTTGGACGCCCACCATGCCGCCCCGAGGGCCAGCCTCTGAGCTGCTGCTGCTGCGGCTGCTCCTGCTGGGGGCGGGTGAGTGCGGGACCTGCCGAGTGCGGGACCTGGCAAAGCCCAGTGCCATCTCCTTTCTCCACAGCCACCGCTGCTCCCTTGGCACCGAGACCCTCCAAGGAGGAGGTGAGGAGTGTGGAGGCCTTGCCCTGCCTCACCTCCCCTCTGACCCGGCACCCCTGCCCCCCAGCTGACCCGCTGTCTGGCAGAGGTGGTCACAGAGGTGCTGACCGTGGGCCAGGTCCAGAGAGGACCCTGCACTGCTCTTCTCCACAAGGGTAAGGAGGCCCCGGGCCCCACTTGCCCTCCATGCTTAGAGAGTGTCCTTTCCCTTTCTGCCAGAGTTGTGCGGGACAGAGCCCCACGGCTGTGCGTCCACCGAGGAGAAAGGCCTGCTGCTTGGGGATTTCAAGAAGCAGGAGGCTGGGAAGATGAGGTCCAGCCAGGAGGTGAGGGATGAGGAAGAGGAGGAGGTAGCAGAGAGGACCCACAAGTCTGAGGTCCAGGAACAAGCCATCCGCATGCAAGGGCATCGCCAGCTCCACCAGGAGGAGGACGAGGAGGAGGAGAAGGAGGAGAGGAAGAGGGGGCCCATGGAGACCTTTGAGGACCTGTGGCAGCGGCATCTAGAGAATGGAGGGGACCTCCAGAAGCGGGTGGCAGAGAAGGCCAGTGACAAAGAGACGGCCCAGTTCCAGGCAGAGGAGAAGGGGGTGCGGGTGCTGGGCGGGGACCGCAGCCTGTGGCAGGGGGCCGAGAGAGGCGGAGGAGAGAGGCGCGAGGACTTGCCCCACCACCACCACCACCACCACCAGCCAGAGGCTGAGCCCAGGCAGGAGAAGGAGGAGGCTTCGGAGAGGGAGGTGAGTAGGGGGATGAAGGAGGAACACCAACACAGTTTGGAGGCAGGGTTGATGATGGTCAGTGGAGTCACAACTCACAGCCACCGGTGTTGGCCCTGCACCACCAGATCCATCACTAGTGGATCACAGTGGCCAAGACTGACACCACGACTGGCTAACAACTTCCGTGCAAGGCCTTTACCTTATACTTCCACACTACTGTATGGACTACAGCAACCAAGATGGCACCATTGCACAGAAGCAAGCCACCATCACTAGCAAGTTGGCCACTGTGAAAAGTGGCTGCTGTGCCTACTTCACTAGGTGACAGACAGACACCATTGCTGGGTCATGGAAAACAAGATGTCACCATGATTGGTGGCACCAAAAGTGCCGTAACAGGGTGGGCATGGTGGCTCACACCTGTAATCCTAGGGAGGGTTAATCCTTTCAGAGGCCAAGGTGGGAGAATCCCTTGAGGCCAGGAGTTTGAGACCAG